AGTAGAAGTTATCTTTATTGCTATAATATTTTAATCTTGTTAATAGGACAAATCTACCAAAAGTAAAACATTTAATTGTAAAACTTAATTAGACTCAGCAGTTGTCTTCCAGATACACCACTGAATTCTTACCTTTGTTATTAAATATCTTTGTAGTGTTAATAAAAAAGTTTTAAGTTTGCCCAAAGTGAAATAGAAATGTATCTGCACATGATGCATTTTGCTTCTTGTTTTATTCTCCAAAGCTGGTTATCATTTAAATGCAGAGCCTTCACTTTTCTGCTGCAAAAACAGATTTATGTTATTAACTACATGCCTAGCAGCAGAATTCAGGGCACTAATTTTCTAAGTTTATGTCAGTATATTGATACAAAGTGACTAAGTAGTTCTGAGGAAAATGTAATATTAGAATAAGAAGACTTCTTTAACAAGCTTTACTTTGATACAGAATATTAGATACGTATGTTTAAAAATTAAGCCACTGCAGAATTACAGAATGAGATACCCGTGTACATTCAACAACCTTAGTTTATTTGGCTTATGCAAGGTAAGATGAAGAATGTTTGGAACAAATCACATATGGGCCATTTTGCAACTTTTCATTCTCAGCCATTCTGCATTCTTAATCTTAGAATGAAGTTGAAGATTTTATTTCCCTTTTTGGCTCTCTTTCCCATTTAAATTTAGTTGATTTGGAGGAATAATTAATTATTGGCATATACTACAAAACATTGAGAACATATTATACAAAAAACCTGGCTAGAAATTATAGATTTATTATGATTTTGTTGTTGTATATTGTTTTAATCTATCTTTAAATTGTCTTTTACTTTTGGGAAAAAATAATAATATGCTGTATCATTTGTGTATTAATCATCTACCAGTGTAATGCTAGCTAATTTAAAAACGCATTTAGTCTTTTGGATTCTATATCTTTCAAATGGTCACTTGTTATATTCTATTTTCCATGACTATTCCCCCTTTATATATTTACTATAAATACATTTTGAAGAAAAACAATAAAGAAAAATATTATCTCCAAGTATTTATGTCCTTTTTAGTCTATAACTGGGATCTGTTAGAAATTGAGGAGGAAATAAATTTATGCCTTAATAGTTTTAGTATTAGAGGATATGGTCTTACAGCATGTAATTAACAAAAATCAATACAGAAAAGGGAAGAGAGGAAAGAGATTTCAGAAACACACACACAAACACACACACACACACACACACACACACACACACACACGTATTTAGGAAGCACAGGTAAAGACGAAAATATGTTTCTCCAACAGTCCCAGTCTTCCGTGTTATTAGAATATTTCCTTTTCTGTTACCTACTGTCAGCATATTTAAGATTGGTTTTAACTGATATTTCATTTCCTTAAATCAGACCAGCCTTGCAGCTGTTTAAGGTCCTAAGGCATCTAGGGTGTGACTTCCCTCTCCCTTTTCTCTCTGGGATACATACGCAAGCACACTGGTCTGAAGGTAAATGCTCTTTTCTTTTGCTATGTTTTGAGGCCTTCATCCTTGTTGTCTTTATGTTGAGTAGGCTGAAGAGAAGGGTAAAGTGGAAGCATTGGTCTTGCTGTTTCAGAGGTGGCAGAGGCTGAAGAAAATTCATTGTAAGTGGACCTGCATAGCTTAAACCTGTGTTAATCACTTAATTACTTTTTTCCCTTTTTGCAGTGGGATGCCATCACTGAAATGGATGAACATAATAGGCCCATTCACACATACCAGGTATGTAATGTAATGGAACCAAACCAAAACAACTGGCTTCGTACAAACTGGATCTCCCGTGATGCAGCTCAGAAAATTTATGTGGAAATGAAATTCACACTAAGGGATTGTAACAGCATCCCATGGGTCTTGGGGACTTGCAAAGAAACATTTAATCTGTTTTATATGGAATCAGATGAGTCCCACGGAATTAAATTCAAGCCAAACCAGTATACAAAGATCGACACAATTGCTGCTGATGAGAGTTTTACCCAGATGGATTTGGGTGATCGCATCCTCAAACTCAACACTGAAATTCGTGAGGTGGGGCCTATAGAAAGGAAAGGATTTTATCTGGCTTTTCAAGACATTGGGGCGTGCATTGCCCTGGTTTCAGTCCGTGTTTTCTACAAGAAATGCCCCTTCACTGTTCGTAACTTGGCCATGTTTCCTGATACCATTCCAAGGGTTGATTCCTCCTCTTTGGTTGAAGTACGGGGTTCTTGTGTGAAGAGTGCTGAAGAGCGTGACACTCCTAAACTGTATTGTGGAGCTGATGGAGATTGGCTGGTTCCTCTTGGAAGGTGCATCTGCAGTACAGGATATGAAGAAATTGAGGGTTCTTGCCATGGTAAGAAACAAACATTTAAATAATTTATCTTGAACTAAAAAAGTGTTTTTTTCTCTTTTTACAGCTTGCAGACCAGGATTCTATAAAGCTTTTGCTGGGAACACAAAATGTTCTAAATGTCCTCCACACAGTTTAACATACATGGAAGCAACTTCTGTCTGTCAGTGTGAAAAGGGTTATTTCCGAGCTGAAAAAGACCCACCTTCTATGGCATGTACCAGTAAGTCTATACATTTTGGATTTGGAAATTCTTGTACATTTGTTTTTTAATTGCTTTTCTCTAGGGCCACCTTCAGCTCCTAGGAATGTGGTTTTTAACATCAATGAAACAGCCCTTATTTTGGAATGGAGCCCACCAAGTGACACAGGAGGGAGAAAAGATCTCACATACAGTGTAATCTGTAAGAAATGTGGCTTAGACACCAGCCAGTGTGAGGACTGTGGTGGAGGACTCCGCTTCATCCCAAGACATACAGGCCTGATCAACAATTCCGTGATAGTACTTGACTTTGTGTCTCACGTGAATTACACCTTTGAAATAGAAGCAATGAATGGAGTTTCTGAGTTGAGTTTTTCTCCCAAGCCATTCACAGCTATTACAGTGACCACGGATCAAGATGGTAAGTTCCACTGCTGTTCTCTCAAAACAGACAATTAATTCTTAGTTATTTTCTTTCCTTTCAGCACCTTCCCTGATAGGTGTGGTAAGGAAGGACTGGGCATCCCAAAATAGCATTGCCCTATCATGGCAAGCACCTGCTTTTTCCAATGGAGCCATTCTGGACTACGAGATCAAGTACTATGAGAAAGTAGGTCTTATTTGGAGCTTCCTATAAAACTAAGCAATTAATTTATTTCTCCTTTCACCCACAGGTCTACCCACGGATAGCGCCGGCATTTTGGCACTACCTGCGGGTAGAAGTGAGTAGCTGGTACTTGAATTCTCCCACCTTCATTTCCTTTCTCCTTTTTTTCTGTCCCCCAGGAACATGAGCAGCTGACCTACTCTTCCACAAGGTCCAAAGCCCCCAGTGTCATCATCACAGGTCTTAAGCCAGCCACCAAATATGTATTTCACATCCGAGTGAGAACTGCGACAGGATACAGTGGCTACAGTCAGAAATTTGAATTTGAAACAGGAGATGAAAGTAAGTTTCACACAAGGATATAACATAAGATGAGGGAAATTTTAATATTGTATCTCTGTTTCAGCTTCTGACATGGCAGCAGAACAAGGACAGATTCTCGTGATAGCCACCGCCGCTGTTGGCGGATTCACTCTCCTCGTCATCCTCACTTTATTCTTCTTGATCACTGGGAGGTAACTGAAACATACCATACTATTTCCGAGATAAACAAGTTTTTTTTTTTAATCTTTTTAAAAGATGTCAGTGGTACATAAAAGCCAAGATGAAGTCAGAAGAGAAGAGAAGAAACCACTTACAGAATGGGCATTGTAAGTAGCGCAGGGACTTTCTTTCATTATTTCTAAATCAATCGTTTTGTTATTGTTGTTGCAGTGCGCTTCCCGGGAATTAAAACTTACATTGATCCAGATACATATGAAGACCCATCCCTAGCAGTCCATGAATTTGCAAAGGAGATTGATCCCTCAAGAATTCGTATTGAGAGAGTCATTGGGGCAGGTAAATGTCAAATCTACACTTTTGAACAAAACAATCAAATAACTGCTTTTGTTCATATTTTAAGGTGAATTTGGAGAAGTCTGTAGTGGGCGTTTGAAGACACCAGGGAAAAGAGAGATCCCAGTTGCCATTAAAACTTTGAAAGGTGGCCACATGGATCGGCAAAGAAGAGATTTTCTAAGAGAAGCTAGTATCATGGGCCAGTTTGACCATCCAAACATCATTCGCCTAGAAGGGGTTGTCACCAAAAGTAAGTTACTGAGTTTCTTCATTACTTCTTTCTTTGATTAATGTCAATTTTTATCTCTTAAAAGGATCCTTCCCGGCCATTGGGGTGGAGGCGTTTTGCCCCAGCTTCCTGAGGGCAGGGTTTTTAAATAGCATCCAGGCCCCGCATCCAGTGCCAGGGGGAGGATCTTTGCCCCCCAGGATTCCTGCTGGTAGGTATTTCAGGTGAAGTTTTCTGCCACCATAATCCATGTGTATTCTCTTGCTCTTTTGCAGGCAGACCAGTAATGATTGTGGTGGAATATATGGAGAATGGATCCCTAGACTCCTTTTTGCGGGTGAGGTGTTCTTTTCTGATGGCATTTAAATAAATCAATTTACACAATTGTGATTCTCTTGCAGAAGCATGATGGCCACTTCACAGTCATCCAGTTGGTCGGAATGCTCCGAGGCATTGCATCAGGCATGAAGTATCTTTCTGATATGGGTTATGTTCATCGAGACCTAGCGGCTCGGAATATACTGGTCAATAGCAACTTAGTATGCAAAGTTTCTGATTTTGGTCTCTCCAGAGTGCTGGAAGATGATCCAGAAGCTGCTTATACAACAACTGTAAGTTTATATGCCCTTTCCTAATATAGTCTGCCAGCTAAGAAATCTCCAATTTGTTTTCCAGGGTGGAAAAATCCCCATAAGGTGGACAGCCCCAGAAGCCATCGCCTACAGAAAATTCTCCTCAGCAAGCGATGCATGGAGCTATGGCATTGTCATGTGGGAGGTCATGTCCTATGGAGAGAGACCTTATTGGGAAATGTCTAACCAAGATGTAAGTGCTACCGATAGTTAAACTGCCATTTTTAAGAGAGTAATCTGTATATGTTTGCATTTAGGTCATTCTGTCCATTGAAGAAGGGTACAGACTTCCAGCTCCCATGGGCTGTCCAGCATCTCTACACCAGCTGATGCTCCACTGCTGGCAGAAGGAGAGAAATCACAGACCAAAATTTACTGACATTGTCAGCTTCCTTGACAAACTGATCCGAAATCCCAGTGCCCTTCACACCCTGGTGGAGGACATCCTTGTGTAAGAGGCATAATGTTGAGTTTTTTTCTTCTTCCATGTTTTGTTTTGTTTTGTTTTCTTACAGAATGCCAGAGTCCCCTGGTGAAGTTCCGGAATATCCTTTGTTTGTCACAGTTGGTGACTGGCTAGATTCTATAAAGATGGGGCAATACAAGAATAACTTCGTGGCAGCAGGGTTTACAACATTTGACCTGATTTCAAGAATGAGCATTGAGTAAGTGATACTAGGTTTATTACTGTAACGAGCGCTCTCACTCTTGCTCTCTCCTTTCTTTCAGTGACATTAGAAGAATTGGAGTCATACTTATTGGACACCAGAGACGAATAGTCAGCAGCATACAGACTTTACGTTTACACATGATGCACATACAGGAGAAGGGATTTCATGTATGAAAGTACCACAAGCACCTGTGTTTTGTGCCTCAGCATTTCTAAAATGAACGATATCCTCTCTACTACTCTCTCTTCTGATTCTCCAAACATCACTTCACAAACTGCAGTCTTCTGTTCAGACTATAGGCACACACCTTATGTTTATGCTTCCAACCAGGATTTTAAAATCATGCTACATAAATCCGTTCTGAATAACCTGCAACTAAAACCCTGGCCCACTGCAGATTATTGCTACGCAATGGTAAATAACTCAGCATGGATGTGTAATTTTGTATAAGCCGTATATGGGAAGTGTTCACGGACTTAACCTAAAAAAATTTATCCAGGTGGGGCTTCCTTAGTGATGTATGTAGAGTGTGATGGTAGATGAGAAAGAACTAGTTGACCTTTCTTTCATGTTTTGTGATCAAGTAGCTTCCAAACTGACAGAAATGTTTCATTTTTAGATAATTATATTCAGCTCTATTGGTTGTATTATTACTTTATTTTTTAATACTTTAACTGTTGGTGCCTGATATTGTTAGAATTATTTGCAGAAATGACCAGTGATATCATGTAATGAATTTTTGTGAGGTATGACTATGGTGAGAAGGGGGTTATTAGGGAGGGAGAAAAAAATACTGTGTTTATAAATCTTCTGAGGCTGGGTTTGTCAATTTTTTAAAAATTAACTTTATAATGTCATACATATTTCATAGTAGGTGGTAGTTTAAAGGCTTTTCACCTCTAATTTTATTTATTTATTTATTTATTTTTACTAACCGTAGTATATTTCTCTACTACCTTATGAAGACCGCTCCTGGAAAGACCAAGGGTGACTTCATTGATCTAATGGCTTTCATAGAGAAAAGCTTGGGATAAATCCATGACTATTTCCTTTGTGCATTGTCACAAGTTTGCAAAAGCAATTATCAAAGCACTGAGAAAATTGGTCATTCTCAGTAGAATTGCTTTGAATAAAATACGTTAGATTATACCCTTAGATTTAATGTAAAATTATTAATTTAATTTAAACAGAACTTTATGATAGATACATGGTGGCCCAAGAAAATAAACAGACTTAGCTGATCATTTGGTATTGGCACATTTTGCAAGTTGAAGCGTTCTTATGTTTTCTTTGCAAAAATAGTTACATGAACATGCTGAGCTCTTTTCGAAACCTTCTAAGAAATAAGTATGAATACTCCAAAGAGCATATAAACAGATCTTACACATGAGCATAGTGTGTCAACCTGGGTCCAACGTACAGTTACATAAAAATGAGAACACAGCTGTGTTGTCATAATCTTCTGAGAGGCTTAAAAAACAAAGGTAAATATATATTTTAAGTGATTTAAGCTGAGTTGGCTTATCAAAATTGTGCTATATCTTATGAACAAATTAAATTATAAAATCAGCTGCTCCCTGTAAAACTAAAAAAATGACGACTGTTTTAGGTGAAAGAGTAAGTAAAATGTGTTGAGAGAAAAAAACAGAGTAGGTTGTCTAAAGATGCTGATTTAATAAATTAGCTTTTGTTGGATCTCAGTGATAATGGTGCCCTACCTACCCTAATTCTCAAATTCCTATCTAAATTCATTTTTTGTCATAGTAGTGGTTTTTTTTTTTTAAATAAAGGACCCTGTTTTTGTTTTTTGTTTTTGTTTTTGTTGTTCGTTTGTTTGTTTTTGAGACGGAGGCGTTTTGCTCTTGTTGCCCAGGCTGGAGTGCAATGGTGAGATCTTGGCTCACGGCAACCTCTGCCTCCCGGGTTCAAGCGATTCTCCTGCCTCAGCCACCCGAGTAGCTGGGATTACAGGCGCCTGCCACCACTCCCGGCTAATTTTTGTATTTTTAGTAGAGACGGGGTTTCACCATGTTGGCCAGGCTGCTCGAACTCCTGACCTCAGATGATCTGCCCGCCTCAGCCTCTCAAAGTGCTGAGATTACAGGCGTGAGCCACCGCGCCTGGCCATTTTTTTCTTATATTTAGATTTTGTTGATCGTCCCATTATACTAGACCCTTCTACATATTTTCTTTTGCTGACTTGTCTCCTGATTTTTCCCTACCACAGCTTAATCCTTCTCATTTCAAAACAAATGTGTAAAGCAAAGCTAGAAGGAAGAGTCTTTAGATGTTTCTTAAAATATACAAAAAAAGGTAGGGGGTGATGGGAAAATCATCACTTTTCAAGTAAGTGTGCCAGATATAGCTAGCCACATTTTCCAGCCATCAACCTGCATGGTTGTGCATCACTCATAGACTATCTGCAGTTTGCTTGATACATTTACACAAATCTGGATACACTTAGAAGAAATATAAAATTTCCATATTTACCTATCTTCAAATATATATTAAATAAGAACAGATATAAAACAGATTAAATTTATTAATCATATATTTATTTTTATAATACAAAAAAGGTATTTAGGAAAATAAGGAATAGAATAATATGGTCTTCCACAGGACTCTGTCGGCACCATCTGTGTACCTTGAAATAAATTCTATTAAGTTATTTAAATTTCTATGGGATGAGCATTCAGTGATTACAAGATTAAAGTTGCCTATTAAGAATTCTTTCTTTTAAAATGTCTGATGATCCTATTCTACATCTGGTTAATTTGTACTTATTTTTTCTTTCTCTAACATCTTTTGATAGTATCATAAAACTACTTTTTGCTTTGTCTCTCATCCCATGTCTCCTTCAAAATTCCTTTTAAATTATAATTTTATTTTTCAGAATGGTAAGCATGATAATCTTAAATGTAACTTTGAACTTCATTATGGTTATGGCAACATTGAAACATGTGTGCAAGATTAAACAGAAACATTAAAATATAAGGATTTACTATAAGGATTTACTGCCTACCAATCATGGACCCCATGATCCCAGGAATATTACAATATTCAGGAATATAAACAGTTAAAATGCCAAATTCATCTGAAAATTTTACATGAAACATTTTGAGACTTACTAGTGTAAATTTTAGGTAATTAAATCTGTTTAATATGCAAAGCATAAAACTTAATTATAAAAAGAAAATAAGTAACTTCCATAAATCACAAGTCTTCAGGAATAATCTTTGATACCTAAAATATGCATATAGACTCACATACCTACTTTATTTTAAATGTCTTGATCTATGCTACTGAGGGGGTGTTTTGGATTTTAAAACCAGACAGTTAAAAAATCATTTTCATTTTATTTCTAGATGGTCAATTTTGTCTATGGTGAACTCATTATCTCATAGTAGAAGGCATATTTGGAAAAAATGTGAAAACAATGTACAATCAAGGAGAGAGATAAAGTATTTAAATCATTTTAAAAAGCAATCAAATTGCAAAATTTTGGTGGTTTAACACGAATCAAGAATTATAGCACTTTTGCAATGAGTTATAACTGGTGATAAATGTTCTACATTCCATATCAAAATAAGACATCTTATTTCACTCTGCATTGGTCTTTAAAATCTATCAAAGTATAACCTGAATAAAACTGCCTTCCAGCAACAGCTTTAAAACCTATCTCAGCCCATGAATGGAAAACAAATCCAAATCCGATCCTTGAAAAGCAAAGGCTCTAAAGAAGCTCTTCAGAAGAGACGGTAAAGAATGAATTCTTTTACTTATCACCCAACCACATTTCTTAAAAATGTGTTTTGGTGTCTTTTCCTACCAAATTTCTGCTCTACAAGGCAGTCAGTTAAATCTCTCATTTCATAATTTTCACTGTGCTAGTTCTTTCTTTTCTCCTCTTTTAATAAATTTTCTAAAACTTTCTCAGCCCTGTTTTTAATTCCCCCATCCTCTCTCTTTATTCCTTTCTCAGCTTCTATCACGCCACACATTATCTCAATCAGCATAAAAAAGGTAGCACAACAAATCTAAAAAGATTGTATAGACTTTTTTAGAAGAGGCTTGGGGCAGGGGGATGTTGCAAAAGCTATAATATTTTGGGTTCTATCACATAATTGAGAACATTTGTACTCACAGAGGATATGGGTTCTGGCTTTTCCTTAACTTGAAATCAAGTTTTTGGAAAGTAATTTTGAAATGGATGATGATGATCCTTTTTAATTGCTTTAACTAAGGAAGTTTATTATTAATATTTTAAAAATTAGTATTTTAAGATCAATATCTGTTATTATAAACTCACAGTTGGTGTCCATGTCTCTATATATCAAAGAGATTTGAAGCATATGTATCACTTCTTTTAGTATGAGCATCTTAACTTTTCCAATCTCAAATTCTGTGAAGTAGAAGAGACTCATATTACTTTACATTCAATCAACAAATATTTTAATATTTTTTAATATGAAGACTCCAAAAGGTAGAGGAGTACACTGGGTTAAATGGATGGTATTCTTCCACCAGAATATAAGATACTTAAGTCACCTAACTTTTGGTTTTTATAAGCAACATTTTCAACAATTTTTCAATCTTTATAATGTTCCACAAAGACAGTATAGATTTTATCTAGTTCAGCTTAACAAATATCTATGGAATATCTCCTATATGCACAAAATTTTACTACAAAGATACGTTTGGCTGTGCTGTCATTGCTTTCAAGTAACTCTCATTATTAAAATTTAGAGCTTTATTTGCTATGTTTGCTATGGTTGCCATGTCACCGGGGGATAGCACTTTCCATAGAATATAAAGAAATAAATAGGATCTTCGTCCAGTGTGAATTGGATTTGCAATTCTAATTCAAATGGAAAGAAATATTTTGGACCTCAAATTCTCATAGTATTCTTCCGAAACACTCCATAACCCCTCTGGCGGAGGGGAAGCATACTTCCTGGGTTCTCTAAAACAGTTTCTCTCATTAACAGTTGATCCTCTTCAGGAGTCACAGATTTTTATTGTCTGATAGCATAGCTATCAGTTCGTATATGGATTCACTACCTCAAAGGTGCCTCCTGTTAGAAAACATTAGCTTTTTTTCAAGAGCAATTCTGGAGTAATCTCTTGTTCAAGCTTATTCACTTGTTCTAGTAAACATAATAATAGGTATGAACTGCAATGGTGGCATAAAATCCTTTTAAATTCCATCCATTTAACAGGGGAAATAGATGATTACTCCTGACTATAACATATTACTAAGTGAAATGATAGAAACATCTTATATTGTGTAAAAGTAAACACTCCATCTATTTCTTACTGTTAAAAAAAAAGTACTGATGAGATGTAGCAAAGATTTCTCAGGATAAAAATTAACTTTTTTTGTTATAAGTGGATGTGGCATAATGTACATGTATTCTTGGAAAAAAATTAAAAGATCCAGAAAAAGATACAGGTCATCAAAATGTAGTTTTAACAAATCATCTTTTTCTGAGTAATAAATTAGCTTCAAATTAACAATGAGTTTGTATAAAATGTATAAAAAATAACATTTATATCTTTTTTTTTTTTTTTTTTTTTGAGATGGAGTTTCCCTCTTGTTGCCCAGGCTGGAGTGCAATGGTGCAATCTTGGCTCACCACAACCTCCGCCTCCCAGGTTCAAGCAATTCTCCTGCCTCAGCCTCCCGAGTAGCTAGGATTACAGGCATGCGCCACCACGCCCAGCTAATTTTGTATTTTTAGTAGAGACGGGATTTCTCCATGTTGGTTAGGCTGGTCTCGAACTCCCGACCTCAGGTGATCTGCCCGCCTCAGCCTCCCAAAGTGCTGGGATTACAGGCGTGAGCCACTGTGCCCAGTGAGAAGATTTATAGCTTAATGGAAAGACTTGGATTCTTTGCTCTTAATTCAAAAGAGTTTTTGTTTTATTAGCATTTACTTTTTGAGATTTTACAATATATTTGGAACTTCTTTAGGTAGCCAGTGGCAATCCAAAATTACATTTTAAAATGAAAAAAAGAGAAAACTTTTCAATTACTAAGGCAGGCAAAGCACTAGGAAATGAATAAACTTTACCTTTTAAAAAGGAATCTGTCAACTGCAAAGTTTGTATATCTCAGTGACATCAAGTGATTTTTGCACTGTCCCATTGAAAGCAAAGTTTCCTTTATTTATTTATTTATTCATTTATTTTTGAGACGGAGTCTCGCTCTGTCGCCTAGGCTGGAGTGCAGTGGCGAGATCTCGGCTCACTGCTAACTCCGCCTCCCGGGTTCACGCCATTCTCCTGCCTCAGTCTCCAGAGTAGCTGGAACTACAGGCGTCCGTCACCACGCCCGGCTAATTTTTTGTATTTTTAGTAGAGACGGAGTTTCACCGTGTTAGCCAGGATGGTCTCGATCTCCTGACCTGGTGATCCAACCGCCTCGGCCTCCCAAAGTGGTGGGATTACAGGCGTGAGCCACCGCGCCCGGCCACAAAGTTTTCTTTTAAACAAAACATGGAAAAGTTCTTGCTTGAACTTTCACACTGATTAATCAAAGTAACAAATCTCTACATCATTAAGAGAACTTTTGATTTGTTTCATTATAGAGAAAGTCTCAAAGAATTCCATTACCCTTAGACACAACTAATTCATTCCTCAGAATAACAAAGGTATTAAAGAAAAATCACTTGACAGATGAGGAGGAAAAGTAGCTCTTAAATGTTAAATAAAGATGTGGCTTCTATATTTAATTAAAAAATAAGGTATAAATTAACAACACAATCTTCTCAGGAGTTGTAAACTAGAAAAGTATCAGAATTAGTGAAAATCTTCCCTTAAGTAAAACTGTTCTTACTTGTATTTTCTGCATTATTTGTGACCTCTGGCCATTTTTAATTTGTCATAATAAACTCATTTCTGGTTAGATAATAAGTTATAATCTCAACAAATCAGAACAACTGAGATACAAGTATAGATAGGGTGCTCTACAAAATAATAAAAGGAGGACAACTCTAATTCAGGATTCCTATTTAGTTAGTAACAGGGTCTCCATCTCATTATCCCTCGCTGAAGTGAGAACTATCTTTATCCCAAAATAATACATTATTATAGAAAAAATTCCAAGGATATAAGAATCATTTTTCATATATTCCATTCAATTTGTATATTTAGGTATTAGTAACTGAGGATAGATATCTTTGTTTCATGAGTTCAATATGAGCTTACATGAGAAGCAAATTGATGTGAACATTTCTCTACAAGTTTTTCCACATTTGTAGCTCATCCTTAGAACAGTCTTAATTTGGCTCTGTTCTATAAAGACTCAATATCATTTAATTTTTCAAAATCATGATAGGGAGAAGAATGCTAATTTGTAAAGATAGGCAAACACTACACTTTTAAGATTTTTACCGTAAGTAAAATGTCCTCTTCCACTGCTTTTATAATTAAAAATCTCTTTCCTACCTTTAGTAATTTGTAGGATGAACTGTATGCATTTAGATAGAAATTGCTTTTGTTAAATTTACATTTAAACACATCTTCATTCACTTAGAGAAGCCATAATATAATTCTTCATATTAGTTTATTTTTCAAAGTAGTAACTTTTGCTATCTTTAGAATTCTCATCTACCCAGTAATATAATTATTAAAGTCATGAGGAAGTTTTTCTTTGACTGTGCATGCTTTATTTATTACCATATTGTTTTTGTCTTCAGAATAAGTCTGCTCAAAATTGTAGCCTTTAGAAGCTCTATAACAAAAATCAATGGCCAATAACTTGCTAACAAACTTGTAACTGAACAAGCTATTTTTTTCTGTCAATGTGATTGATATGCTCATTGTTAAATTTAACTTGTTTAAATATCCATTGGTATATTATCAAGAGCTATTACTGCAATAACCTCAAAGTATCTTTAAGACAATGCTGAATATCATACATAGTTAATAAACAATGATTGGAGCTTTTCAAAATTGCTGCTCTGCATGGAAAGTAAGGTTTAATGTGTATAAATGTTTGTCATTGAAGTTTGGAATTTATTTTAATGTACTCTTTCTTCCCATGCTAGATATGTCTTCAAAGAAAAATGTATTAATATATTCATACTATGCAAAAATATCATTTTATTCTTACCAAAAAAATGTAGCTTTGATAAAATTTTATGGTTTTTAGGCCTCTTAGAGTAAAAAAAATCAAAATGTGAAATGGGAGCATTTTGGGGAGCGAGCAGGACACAATATCTGAGCAGTGTTAACAAATATGAACATGAGTAACATTTGATGTAAAGATTATGGTGTGTGCTTGATTTTGGATACATTATTATTCATTTTGTTAGTCACATTCCACCTTGGATTGTGACATTGAAAAACATTGAATATATACAGGATATAAATATCTTTGGGATATTTTACATAATCATACTTATTTTTAATTTTGTGTACAGTGAAAACTTTGACAGTTTAATTTTGAATTTTGAAGGAATAATTTTTAACAGTCTTTGTTTCTTAAAATGTTAATTATGGTATACGTGCTATAGTAACCTCATTTTTTAAAAAAATCAGAGGCAAAGCAAGAATGCAGAACATGGCAACAGACTAAGTTCCACTAAAATTAAGGAAAACACTAAAAGGTAATACAGTACAAAGAGGAGTTTGTTTTAAAATTGTTACTTACCTCATTTTAAAAACTGTTAGAAAAGAGTGAATAAAAAGTATGTCACAGTACTCTTACTGGTAATTTTGAAACTAAAGTGCATTTCAAGGATGGGAATCTCTAATATAAATGAGTACACTAATAGTTGTTAAAATATGTATTGATACATACAATTAGAAAGAAATGTCATCAAAATATCAAAAATAGGAAAAAGTTCATTTTAAAAATGTTTTGTAATGGAACAAGTCATCAAAATTCTTAACATTTCCATATTATTAATCCTTTGTTTTCCAAGACATATATAATCAAAGAATTTGCCAAAAAATTCAAATAATAATACATTGAATATTGGACTGCCATAGCACTTTAAACATATTAATAAATTATCCCATGGATAATAAAGAGATTTTTTTCCAGCCATCATTAAATATAAAAATAGTATATATAAAGATGCATAAAAAAGGAACTTACTTGATACCGTCTTTTAGCATCAATTTATCTTGTTAAGCAGTTATATTAATTTTACACATACTCTTAAATGCTTAAAAACATAGTACTTACATATTAATTTTATGTGATATAATATGTTTTGATCTCTAAATGCTTACATTCTTTCAAGAAGATTGCCTTCTCTTTCCAGTTGTTTTAAGTATTTTAAAAAAGAGCCATTGTATTTTTTATATTTCCATTCAGTCTCATTATGCTTGAAAGTTTCCAACTCTCAAATAAGTTGAAACCAAGTGTCATAGCACAGTGGCTAGAAGTTATTCTTTTTGAAGTTATTCTTCTTTTATTTAATATTAGTCTGATATCCCCTAAAATTTGCTAGAGAAAGCAAACTCTTCTCATGAATGGAAATACAAAATGAAAATTCTCCACTGGATGTTATAAATTCAAAAAAAGAACATATATTTTTTATAGTTACTTCTCACTACTTACTGCTTATTCAGTTTGTAAAATCTTACCAAGTAGGATACTTCAAACAAGAGTGAAAAGCTACTCCATTTACGTGTAATCTGCTTATTTTCTTCAGAGTTTCCAAAAACCTTTGAGAAAACAAAATAATCGTTTTCCCTACCTTACAACCTTGATCACTCTACCATTAAATGCAATAATAAGGTATCTATAATATAACAATCAAAAATATCAGTCAAAGCTTAGTGTTTACCTCTTTAAACTATATAACAAATATAACCGTAGCAACAACAAATTAAAGGAGATCATGTCTCCTTACTGGTCCAAAATTGTATAATTCCTAAATTTTCATATATATACATATACTGACATACCTTTAAAATATATTTATCTGTAAGTCCATTCACTCCATTCAACTGTTTATTGAACACTACCATGTACCATTGTCCTGTTCGAAGCACTGAGGATACATGGTGACCAAGACAAGCAAAGTCCCTGTCTCATGGAATTGACCTTCTAGTGATAAAGACACACAATGAAGAAATAGTGATGTGCTGTGCTTATAATTAAAAATGTTACATAGCATGACTGTGGCTCCTTTAAGCGGTAGAGGAAATCTTCCCCCAAGGACATGCCATTTAAACTGATATCTGAAAAGCATGAAGGAAGCATCCATGAGAAGATATGGGGGAAGAGCATTACAAGCAGAGGGAAAATTTAATGAATGAAATTACAAGCAGAGGGGGATAGTTAATGAATGAAAATTTGGAGTGTTGGAGAGTAGAGAACAGTGTTCTTGGTACACTGAAATGAGGCAAAAAGAGGAGAAGGTATACGCATGAGGCTACTGGAGTAATTCCAGCAAAAACGTGGTGGATTCACTACTTCAAGATTTGGAAGGCATCAGTATATATATGCTATTTAAAGTTTGGAAATCACCTAGGAAAAGCCTGTGGAGGTAGGCCTAGGATTGCACTATATGCTATTCCAATGTTTAATAGGCAGATAATTAGAATTAAACAGAAGAAATGGAGTATAAAGTAAGCTAGAGAAAAAGGAAATGCAGTTGCTCATCTGGATTAAATGCTTTTAAGAAGTCAAGATTAGAACAAAGACATGTCCATGGGAATTAGCAACATGGAAGTTGTTGTTGTTGATGACCTTCACAAGGTCATCAACTATGAAAATAGTGGAGTCAACTATCAACTATGAAATAGTGGAGTCAAATCCCAACTGACATGGATTAAGGCGAGATGTAAAGGAAGGAGGTGAAATCACTATCTATAAACAACTCTCTCAAAAAGCTTTGATGTAAAGGGAGCAAGAGAAATAGGATAATAGCTGGAGAAAGGAAGTCAAGGAATTGTCTTGTTTTTTAAGGATGCTACAGCATATTTATCTACTAATGAAAATGACTTGGCAGACAGGGGAAAACTGATTATGCAAGAGAGATGATAATTGTAACAAAGGCCTTGAGAGATAGAGGGGTTGCGATTTAAAGCATAAGTAGGGAGGTTAATTTTTGATAGGTGCCGGAATATAGAACTCCAATGAAAGGAAGGCAGAATGTGTAATGTGCAAATAGGTTGGTATATTTGTGGTAGAAAGGGAAGGATGTCACTACGTAAGTTTTTTTTTAATTTTACCAAGAATGAGATAAAAGCCAATATGCAGGATGGGAAGGACGTATAGGTTGGAAGAGACATATGTAAGTAGTTGGATAGTAGGAAAGTGAATATATATTTGATGAAATATTTTAAAGGCATCTTTACTAAATATTTTTGAGACATCTTATTGGAAGACCCGAAACTTTGAATTCTGTGGTTTCCAAGGACTCTGGTAAGAGTCCTTTCCATAATGTAGAGATTGAGAACTTCTCAATGCCATAAATACTGTTTTCCTTATTTTCATCTATTACAGATTAAAAGGCAGAAACATTTTGTAGCTAATCTGTTATAATGCAAAGCCTATCAAACTTAAAATTAGCTTAATCCTGAAAGATGTATATTGCATAATCAACCTGTCACTTTTTTCAAACACGATTTGGGAGGGTATTGAGGTCCCATGTAAATTTTAAAATAAAAGACAAACAGGAACTAATCTTTTAGTAAAAATTATTTTGTTTTCATATAGGAAAACAATGCCTTCTGTCATTTACGGAAAACACATGGGCAATATGGTTGGTTGTTCATTGTGCCCCTCTATCCTATAGGAAGAATGTGATCTTTTAATTGTGCTTGGTGCTTTGTTTCTGGAGATATATATATATATATTATATATATGTATATATACCATATGTATATATACATATGTATGTGTGTATGTGTGTATATATATCTCTCTAGGTTGTATGTAATTCAATATGTTGGAATTTAAAGATGCATTATTATTTGGATTTGATGTGAAATTAGATTGTGAATAATGGAGATTGCTCTCCATTTTTTGCTGTTCTAGCATAGCCAAAAATATAAAGATATAGATGTACATATACATATGTATTTGATTAAACACTTTAAATTTTAAATGGCCGCATCAAATTTTAAATGGTAGATGATATCAACAATTGCAGTGCACTCAAAATGTTATAAAATCTTTGTAGCACAAATCCTGAAGTATATGCAAACTAAATAGCATATTTATATAAAATACCTAGATAACATGTCTAGGTTGAGATATTTAATCCCTCATAGAGCTATATTTGACTAATAAAAAACGACAGCTAAAAATAATTTCCCTCCCTATAAGTACAAATATGATTTTTAAAGCATCATTGTAACTTGTCATGAAGCTATTTATTATTAATTAAGGATTTAACTCTGTACCCATCTGCTCTTACAAAAGGGGAAAAAGATTTATCTATGAGAATAGGGAAGTATAGCACTGTTTTATGTTTTTCTCTTTAGTATTCTGTCACCATTTAAAGCTTCAATATATGCCTTCCACTCAGGTTCCTGACACAGCCTACATTCTCTTTTCTGGTTATAATCACAATATGGTAGAGCTATAAACAAGGTAAAAAGGTGTTAACAATTGAACTGCAATCCTACCTATTATCTACTTTACTATAGCAGTGAAGTAGTCCAGACTTATTTGAAGGTGGTACTATTTTTATCTTACAAAAATCTACTATAATATTAATAACTTTCCATGTAAATTTTCATGTGCTGGCATGCTTACAAGTTAATAGTGTTATAGAATGCTCAGCTCTCAATATGAGGGGTTGTTTGTGGTGAATTGCATAACATATGTCATCTATTTGCTGAAAGAATATGCTGTTTAGCAAACTACCTGCTGAGCAACATAATAAGATTTTTGTACAAGGTACAAATTACTAATTATTGTATTTTATTTTTCTATGATTTCCTAAGAGGCATTATCAGGGTCTTACAGATGGAGTAAGCCTGTTTATTAAAATATCTATTGGCAAATAAAAGTTACAGCTTTGGTGGTTGAATTTGTGACTTTTTTGTATTGTTGTATTTATGC